CCTTGGAGAAAAGTGAGCTAAAGGCAGAACGTGGGCCGATAACGTGGGGGCGTGGGGGGACCGCGACCCAGCCCGGGGAAGGCGTCCCAGCATGGACCCAGCAGCCTGGGCAGCCTGGGCGGGAAGTTCTGATCGCGCTCTGCCGAATTGGCAGGCGCAATAAGTAAGCGGAAAAACCAGGATTCAAACCAACCACCAACACCCTTCCCTGGCGTTCAGACCGAAGGTGGGTGGGAAGGCCCTGGCGAAGGAGGTCTGCATCAGGCCTGGCCTTGAGGCGATCCCTTCTCACCCCAAACCTCCTGGACGCTGAGCAAGCCCCTTCGCCTGTGTGGGTTGCCCGGCTGCCCTCTGGGGAAAGTTGGGTGATCAAATCCCAAGTTGTAGCTCTCGATGGGTCGAGGGCGATGGCCAGCGCTGTGCTGGGAACGGGCAGCCCTGCCCTGCCCTGCCCTGCCCTGCCCTGCCCTGCCCTGCCCTGCCCCACATGGGCGCAGGAGGCCTCCGCACGCGCAAGGGCCAAGGGCTGGAGGGGGCTCTCCCGGGCACAGGCACCGGACCCGGGGCGCGCGCGCGCGTCCTTAGTCCCCGGGCTGCACTCCGGGCCGCTGAGAGATCGGGTCCCAGAAGTTCCGGGAGTGGTCGGGTGACCCTGGAACTTTCTTCTTCTGGAGCCCGACCTGGGGCTGACTGCAGAGCAGGCTGCTGGCAGGGACCAAAAGGAGCTCCGCGCCAGGCCGGAGGCTGCGCCCGTCACTCGCGGTCCCGGCCGGGTCCCTGGCGCGTAGTCAGGCCGCACCGCCCGAGCCCCACCGCGCGCCCACCCCGGCCGGGTGCGTCCGGCTCGCGGCCGTCCCTCCCGCGACCTGTGGCCCGGGGCTGCTGCGGGCGCCCGGGGAAGAGAGGCGGGGGCCGCGGGGGGCAGGAGGAGCGGCTGCGGCCGGCACAGCGCCAGGGCGAGTGAGGCGGGTGGCGCGGGGGAGGCGGCGGAGTAAAGAGAGGCCGCCGGCTGGGTCCGCGGGTCACTCCGAGGCGCGGGCTGCGGGCGGCGGGCGGCGGGCGCACCATGCCCTCCTTCGACGAGGCGCTGCAGCGGGTGGGCGAGTTCGGGCGCTTCCAGAGGCGCGTGTTTTTGCTGCTGTGCCTGACGGGCGTCACCTTCGCCTTCCTCTTCGTCGGCGTGGTCTTCCTGGGCACGCAGCCCGACCACTACTGGTGCCGCGGGCCAAGTGCCGCGGCGCTGGCCGAGCGCTGCGGCTGGAGCCCGGAGGAGGAGTGGAACCGCACGGCGCCCGCCTCCCGCGGCCCAGAGCCCCCCGAGCGCCGCGGCCGCTGCCAGCGCTACCTCCTGGAGGCGGCCAACGACAGCGCCTCCGCCACTAGCGCTCTCAGCTGCGCGGACCCACTCGCCGCCTTCCCCAACCGCTCGGCTCCCCTTGTGCCGTGCCGCGGCGGCTGGCGCTACGCCCAGGCCCACTCCACCATCGTCAGCGAGGTAAGGGCGCCCCGGCCCTTTGGAAGCCGGCGTGTCTCCATGTGTGTTTTCTTTGTTTTCTCAGTTTGACCTTGTCTGTGTCAATGCGTGGATGCTGGACCTCACCCAAGCCATCCTGAACCTCGGCTTCCTGACTGGAGCATTCACCTTAGGCTATGCAGCAGACAGGTAGGTACCAATGTGACAGCCATTTTATGTCAAGGTGAGCTCTTTTCCTGTCTTTCTCAAAAAGGTATGGCAGGATCGTCATTTACTTGCTATCCTGCCTTGGTGTTGGCGTCACTGGGGTTGTGGTGGCCTTTGCACCAAACTTCCCTGTGTTTGTGATCTTCCGCTTCCTGCAAGGTGTATTTGGAAAGGGGACGTGGATGACTTGCTACGTGATTGGTAAGACATTCTTACACCATCTTCTCTATTTGTTCTGTGACCTCTTGTGTTTGTTTTCCTTTAGTGACAGAAATAGTAGGTTCGAAACAAAGGAGGATTGTGGGAATCGTGATTCAAATGTTCTTTACCCTTGGAATCATAATTCTCCCTGGAATTGCCTACTTCATCCCCAACTGGCAAGGAATCCAGTTAGCCATCACGCTGCCCAGCTTTCTCTTCCTCCTTTATTACTGGTAATGTGGTTTTGGTTATCATCATATTTATAACATAACTCACAACAGCCTCCTTCTTTGCCAGGGTGGTCCCTGAGTCTCCCCGTTGGCTGATTACTCGGAAGAAAGGAGATAAAGCATTACAGATCCTGAGACGCATTGCTAAGTGCAATGGGAAATACCTCTCATCAAATTACTCAGAGGTAATTTCTTTCAGTATGAGTAACAAATATTGTAAATAGTGAACACAATATAACATTAATGCAGATTAATTACCATGGCCCAGAGACCAGCCATGAGACATAACATGCTTCGCTGTCAACAACATTCAGGATTGGAATTCCAGAGATGGCGTGTGCTACTGGCTTATGGCTGATACGTAAGAGAATCTCATCTATCTCTAAATGTTCTGCCTTAAGCCGCACAAAGGACGTACCAGTGAACAATGAGTTACCATGTGCAGAAAATATTCTGCAAATCAAGAACCAGAAAAGTAAGCAACCCGCAAACTCCAAAACTCATTACATGATTGTGATCTTTATTTTGAGGTGCATCTAAACTGATCTTCAAACTCTTCAGCTATACCTGACTTTCTCTGGAATACTTCTCAGCATTTTCAAACTAAACCAAAGGCTTTCTGAGTTACATAAGGAAGGCAAAATTTGGATATTTGACAAATTTGGAAGCACTGAAAATGGAGGAAATTCCGAGATGACAGTGGTTTTGGTTCTTGTGGTTCTTGTGGTTTTGGTTCTTGTTTTTTGAGGGGTGCAGAGTTGGGTTACTTAAGACTCTGTGCATGGCTCAGGCATCATTGGGCTGTGCAACACTCGTCTCATGTCCTACTTGATTTTCTTCTCCCTTTCCTCCTCTATTCCCACTCTTCCCTCGGCAGGTTCCCACTCTAATGTGTCTGATTTATATGTTTGCTATTAATGTGTTCTTATGAAGTGGAGTGTGCTGTGTGTATTCAGGTGATATAAATGGTATTGTGCCACTCCAGATCTTGTATTTCTTACTTTTTCACTCAACTATGTGTTTTAAGTGTCTACCCAACTTGTTCATGTGTGAGTGCATTGCTTCCAACTGTCGTGTGATTTTCATTAGGCCATACCTGCTGTGTCTCTGGTCTCCATCTTCCTAATGATGGGCACCTGGGTTGCCTTCAGTAATTGTGATCGGTGTTTTCATACATGTCCTTTTCTGACCTGCGTAAGGCTCTCCATGGAGTTCAAGGCCTAGAAGCGGATCCCTTGGGTCCTGGTGTGCAGGCAAGCTTTGGACCCTGAATAACGCCAGCTTGCTTTCTGTGTCTACCGCACTAGTGGGACTTGTGGGTCCCTATTGTCTACATCTAGATTTAGTATGCTTCAGTTTCCTAATTTTTCCAGCCCCCTCAGTGCTTTAAGTTGCACATCTCTAGTTACTGGAGATTCTTTGTACCTTCACTGGAGCACTTGGAAAACAGAAGAAATCAAAGGGCAGTCAGGACTCTCCCAGCAGGCAGGGACCAGGTCAGAGTCAGGATGAAGACAAAGCACCCTGAGCAAGAAGCAATGGAAGAGATGCTTGTGACCCGAGCTGATGGGGAAGGTTGAGGGCAACGCAGAGACCCCACTGCCGACTTGCCAAGAAAACGTGCAGGAAATGAGGGAAGGCTCCATTTTCCTGAGAAAAGGGATGGAGGAACATAGGCAGCATCAAGCTCCAGCTACTGGCTCTTTGAGAATGTAGTCGGGACTTGCCCCAGTCACCCTTGCCCTGAGAACTCAGTGACTGGGGCTAATGTCACCCTGGCTGTCCTTGACCTGTGCAGAAAGCACTGCCAACCCTGGACAGTGGGGGAAGGGCCTTATGTGCCCAGGCCCCAGCAGGAGACACCTACCAGGAATCTAGTGGGACAAGGTTTCAGGGATCCTGGAATCCTGCCCACACCCAACAGCTGGAACAGTTCCCTCAGCTGGCGAGTGGACAGGTGGTCTGATGAGCTCATATGTTATTGATGATGATGTTAAAGACCATGTTCCCATAGAAATAATTCCCAAAGCATTCAGAAGACTGAGAAGAAGTGATGATAAGAATTGTTCTGGGCAGGAGTGTGTAGTTTTGATTTTTACTTGTGATAAAGCAGAGGATTTGCTTGAATTCACTCAAACTTGCTTTTTCTCTCTCTTCAAAACAACTTTGGCTGACCAGTGTCTCATAGACACTCAATTTGCCTTTTCATGGAACTCAAAATTTTGTGTATCCATACATGCTACCATAGTTTCAGGCACTGGGCATTTCAAAAATGTGATATTTAGAACCTTTCTATTTCCGTGATGACTGTTGGCATAGATGCTGCTGGAGATTTCGATGACATGTTGGATTCAGTCCACGCAAGTTTTGATGCATATTCCCTTAATTTCTGAGCCTTTAGAGTTAGAGTTTTAGAACTGAGAGTACATTCTCTTCTTTTTTCCTTTCTCCTCTTATGTCAACAGGCTCCCTTCCCCACCCCCCCACCCACACACACAAACAAAAAATAAAAATAAAACGCTCTCAGCTTTGCTTTTAAGAAATGAAGAAATGTTCCAACATGTGACCCACAGCTGCAATCCGTTCACCTTTGCCAATACTGAGGCTGCCCTCTGGGTCCCTCCTGGGACTGCATAGATAGAGGCCCATTTGCTGTTCTGGGCAGCATGCCCAGTCATCTAGGAGGTGGGGGACTGGGGCACTCTTTCAGGCCAACTCAAACTAATGGAATAAAATATCTTCTCCATGCAGTGTCTCAAAGAAAGAGCCACCTGGGCTGCAGGTGACCAGACTCGCTCAGTGCAGCACGGTAGCTCCTAGCCTCATGTGCAGTCAAACACATGAGATGTGGCAAGTCTGAACTGAGATGTGCTATCAAGTAAACTGTACAATGGATTTCAAAGATTTAATAGGAAGCAAAGAGTATGGAACGCCTCATGAATAATTTCATATTGGTTACACCTTGAAATGATCATGTTTTGGATCTATTGGATTAAATGAAAAGTATTATAAATTAATTTCCCCTGTTTCTCTTTATGTTTTTTAATGTGGCCACTAGAAAATGTAAATGTACTCGTGTGGCTCACATTATATTCTTACTGGACAGCATTGGTCCAGAGGACTGGGATTTATTTTTAACTACTTTAATAAACATCAAACATTTGTGATAATTTTAATACAAATATTTCCCCATCGTATATGCTCTTGCATGGTAAATATTTTATCTACTCTTGTTTTAAAGGATAAGGAGGTTTTCAAAAATTGCCGAAGTACTACAGGTAATTTGGCAAATTCTCTTTTATGGGTACCAGATAGTGCTATTTCCACCCAGAAGCTGGCTACAGCTCTGTAATGTGACATGCTTACTCCTGGCTATTCTGGGCTGGTCCTCGTCTGACTAATGAGCTCATTATCCACTGGGCAGTGGGATGGAAGGACATGAGCACCTCAGCTGTCACTGCCGAGCTTCCTCCCAGCCCCACCAGGCCCTCTGGTTCCTGATGCTTGTCTGTAAGACCAATGGGTACTTTAACTTTTGAAGGTGGTTTCTGGTTCCCCCAATCGGTGAGCCCAAAGACCTCAAATAACATTTTATTCACACAGACTTCTTAGAGATGAAAAGTTTCTAGAGAGCAGAGCCTTTAGGGAACTAGTGATGATGCATTCACTGAATAAATCACAGTATTATACTCAAGAGCAAATACGTTTTCTTTCTTATTGGTGTCATCTTTCCTTGTGAAATACGGCAACTGATGAAGAAGTCTCCTATTGAGAATAACCAGACGAAATCACAAGGCTAGACAAGCAGCTACTAACACCATCCCCTTCCCCCTGCCCATGGTAAACCCTGCTGGCAAATGTATTTCTCCCTCCTAAACCTGGGAGGACTCACGTTTCTGCACCCAGAGCCCCAGGTGGAAGTAAACAATGGGAGTGAGCCGATGAGGTGGGATTGCTGTTCCTTGACTCTTAGTGCTTCTCATGCTAGTCTCCTGGGGATGCAGTTAAAATGCAGATTCTCTCTCTAGATCTGGGGCGGGGCTTGTTCAGCAGGCTCCCAGGGGAGACCAACGCTGCTGACTTGTGGGTCATACTTTGAGTTGCAAGGTTGCGTACGTGGTATTTGCCAGTGTGCACATTCATGAAAAAGTATCCTGCCTTAAGCCTGGTAGATCCACAGTTCCAAATCAACATTAAATACATCTGGTATACTTAAGAAAATTCAACATAAAAAGAAATCCATTTCTTAAAAAAAAAAAAGGCAGAGCAACCATTCTCTTTATCTGAGGACCTTTAAAAGCATCTGCCTTTATGTGTCACAGCATTAGCTACTAATTACTAAAGGAAAAAGTGCTGGGTGAATTATCACCTGAAAATAAAGTAACTCTCAAATGTTATAAAACATAAGATTAATGTTGACAGCCTCTGTTACTATGACATATTGTGTGCCAGGTGTGTGTGTGTTATAGGTGCATATATGTATATATATACACACTTGTATGTATCTGTGTATATGTACACATATCTATGTATCTATATAGACAGATGGGTTATTTAAATGAATTTTCAAAACACTAATAAGGTGTGATTTGATAAATGAATAATATTTAATAATAATATTAAAATAATATATTTGAATATTATTATTCTCCTGCTACTGATGAGAAAACTAAGGCTCAAACAGTTTAAGTAACATGCTAGTAAAAAAATGTTCTGAGTAGAATACCACATGTCTGGCCTAACCCTGACTGTCTTTTTTCTGACCCGAGACCAGTCCTCCACGTGGGGAGCTCTGAACACCATATTTATAACAGATGGTTATTTATAATGTCTTTCTCTTCTTTGGCAATTTAAATGAAGACGTCAACTTGAAGAAATGTTTCACCAGGAAGAATTGCAAAGAGAGCTGAATTAATCAAAGAAAGACGAATAAAGTGTTCTTTTAATATGGAGTACATAATTGTTGATGGAAAACACAGTCTTGGCAGAATTAAAAGATAATCAAAGAGATGAATAGGGCAAATAGCAATTCAGCTCATTAAATAAATACAAGGAAACTAACCTCTGCAGTTTAACCTTGAGCGATACCTTTTCCCATGAATAGAGAGTGTCGATACTAGGCAACAAGCCTCTGAACAGATAGTGTTACCCGGAACATCACCCTTTTCTCCCTTTGCTTCAAATCAAAACCAGCATCCCCCATTTAGACAGCATAAAAGGTATGACAAAACGGGACGCCAAGTGAGACACTGTTGATTCTGTTTCTATGAAATTCTAGAAAAAGCAAAACTGTCATGACAGAAAGCAGATCTGGGTTTCCAGAGCCCAGAGTGGGGGGAGGGGACTGACTTCACTGAGACACAAGGAAACTTTTGGGGATCATGGAAAGGGTCCGTACCACGGTTGTGGTGGTGGTTATAAGACTATATATTTGTCAAAAGTCTTCAAAGTGTGCACTTAGAATTGCTGAAGTTTATTGTACATAAATTACATGTAAATATCATAAAGTGCATGTAAATGGTATGTGAGGTAATAAAGCAATTTTTTAAAAACAATTTTAAACCTGGTATAGCATTTTGTTTTTTTG